GGCAGAACACTGGGTGGAGGGGCCAGTCTTGCCATCAGCAGCAAGGAGGGGGCGGAGATTCCTTTTCTTTTTTTTTTTTTTGTTTTTTGAGATGGAGTCTCGCTCTGTCGCCCAGGCTGGAGTGCAATGGCACTATCTTGGCTCACTGCAACCTCCGCCTCTCAGGGTCAAACGATTCTCCTGTCTCAGTAGCTGGGATTACAGGCGCTTGTCACCACTCCCGGATAATTTTTAGTAGAAACAGGGTTTCACCATGTTGGTCTGGCTGAGTCTCGAACTCCTGACCTCGTGATCCACCCGCCTCCGCCTCCCAAAATGCTGGGATTAAAGGCGTGAGCCACCGCGCCCGGCCAAGGGGGCGGCCATTTCAAGAACACATTCCTCTTCCCTCCCGGTGCGCCTGAGAGGAGGCGCTTCATGTCGAAGTCAGCCCTGGGATGCAGAGAGTTGGGGGGCTCAGGGTCCTGGGATGGTCTCGCAGACACTCCTAGTTCTTCGCCTGCCCCTTCTCATCTCTATTTCTGTGGGGGCGGGGAGGGCAGACAGGAACAGGGCTACCCTTGAAGCAGGTTGGGGGAGGGGGATCCTAACAGGACCCCGGTGCCTGTGGACAGTGACAGGGTCGACAGCTCTGGGGCTCCACTCTCCTTTCCCTGAAGACCCCAGCTGCCTCAGTGGCTTCTGGCTTGCACCCAGCACCAGCGCAGATGCCCCGAGTGCCGGCGGCTCGAGGTCGGCCCGCCCGTCCGGACCTGTTTCCTCCTCTGCTCTCCTGCCAACGCCTGCCCATCTCTGTTTCCCCCACGTCCAGCACGCGCTTCGGGGACGGCCAGAGCCACCATGCCGACTGGAGAGACTCTCCTGATTCGGGTCCTTGTGTCCCGGGGCCCGGGCGGCTTCGCGCGGCGACAACCGGCGCGGTGGGACCACCGAGACGCCGGGACCTCCGCGCGGCCTAGAGTGGTCCCGGAAGTGCCCGCGGGCCGGGGGCGGGGCTCTGGGTGCTCGGGCGGCCGCGGGCTCCGCGTCAGCAGCTGCTGTGGAGCCAGGCAGCGTCGGCCGCGTCGGCCGCGGGTTGGAGCAGCTCAGGTGCGGCCCCGCCCCGCCCGCCTGCGGCCCCGCCCCGGCCCAGGTGAGCTGCCCCGCCCCGGCCCAGGTGAGTGGCCCCGCGTCCGCCGGTGTGACCTGAGTCCGCCTGACCACCTGTCCCTCCGGTGGCCCTGGGTGTGCGTGTCCCCAATCGCGGGGAAGCCTGTAGGGGCGCCACGTCGCCGCCTGGGCAGCGTGTGCGGGTCCGTGGCAACTCTTGGGCCCCCAGCCAGGAAACCTTGACTGCACTAAGAGTTTGCAGGGTGCCCAGGCCCTAGGGACTCTCTGGAGGATGGGATGACAGATGCAGGAGGACCCGGAGAAGGCCCCGACAGAGGTGGGAAGCATGGAGTTCCAGATCTTTGCATTTGACTTGACAGAGTTCCCTGTTTTCTTTTCAGATTGTGAGAACAGTAAGTGTGGCCCAAAGAAGAACATTTTTAAAGAAATACAACCATTGGGGATGATAGCAGATTCACAATGGAGGTTCCCCCAGCAACAAAGTTTGGTGAGACCTTTGCATTTGAGAACAGGTTAGAGTCACAACAAGGGCTTTTCCCAGGGGAGGACCTGGGGGACCCTTTTCTTCAGGAAAGAGGTTTGGAGCAAATGGCTGTGATCTACAAGGAGATCCCTCTTGGTGAGCAGGACGAAGAAAATGATGATTACGAGGGGAATTTCAGTTTGTGCTCAAGCCCTGTTCAGCATCAAAGTATCCCCCCAGGAACCAGACCCCAGGATGATGAGCTCTTCGGACAAACCTTCCTCCAGAAATCCGACCTCAGCATGTGTCAGATAATCCACAGTGAAGAGCCCAGTCCATGCGATTGTGCAGAAACAGACAGAGGGGACTCAGGACCTAACGCACCTCACAGAACCCCACAACCAGCCAAGCCCTATGCGTGTCGAGAGTGTGGGAAGGCCTTCAGCCAGAGCTCGCACCTGCTCCGACACCTGGTGATCCACACTGGGGAGAAGCCCTATGAGTGCTGTGAGTGCGGGAAGGCCTTCAGCCAGAGCTCCCACCTGCTCAGGCACCAGATCATCCACACCGGGGAGAAGCCCTACGAGTGCCGGGAGTGTGGGAAGGCCTTCCGCCAGAGCTCAGCCCTCACGCAACACCAAAAGATCCACACCGGAAAGAGGCCCTACGAGTGCAGGGAATGCGGGAAAGATTTCAGCCGGAGCTCCAGCCTCAGAAAACACGAGAGAATTCATACAGGAGAGAGACCTTATCAGTGTAAGGAATGTGGGAAATCCTTCAACCAGAGCTCAGGCCTGAGCCAGCATCGGAAGATCCACACCCTAAAGAAACCTCACGAGTGCGATCTCTGTGGGAAAGCCTTTTGTCACAGGTCACACCTCATCCGACACCAGCGGATCCACACTGGGAAGAAACCATACAAATGCGATGAGTGCGGGAAGGCCTTCAGCCAGAGCTCCAACCTCATTGAGCACCGCAAGACCCACACTGGCGAGAAGCCCTACAAATGCCAGAAGTGTGGGAAAGCCTTCAGCCAGAGCTCCTCCCTCATTGAGCACCAGCGCATCCACACCGGTGAGAAGCCCTACGAGTGCTGTCAGTGTGGCAAGGCCTTTTGCCACAGCTCTGCGCTGATCCAGCACCAGAGAATCCACACCGGCAAGAAGCCCTACACCTGCGAGTGTGGCAAAGCCTTCCGGCACCGGTCAGCCCTCATTGAGCACTATAAAACCCACACCAGAGAGAAGCCCTACGTGTGCAATCTGTGCGGCAAGTCCTTCCGGGGGAGCTCGCACCTGATTCGCCATCAGAAGATTCATTCTGGGGAGAAGCTATAGAAAGAGGAGCCCACACAAAGCTTGAAAGCCTGTGCCAGATGGAGCCTTTATTCCACGTCGCGTGGTCTCCAAGACCCCACCTACCTCCCTGATGCTGAATGGAAACCTTCCCACCTAAGCGCTCTTGAACATCCCACTAGCAGGAAGGCCCTGTGTGGCCCTGGGCCAAGCACGCCAGCTCTCAGCAGGTTTTCTGCATGGAAGGGAAGGTGGGGTGATAGGGAGGGCAGCCAGAAAAGACAGCTGGCCTTCAGTTTCTCCTTCTTGCATTTGACTCCCAAGCCTACAGGATTTCATTTTGCCCTGTCTTCACATTTCCCAGAATCTAGAAGAATAAATGCCAAGAGGGAGAAAGTTGAATTAAACCCAGGAAAATATCAGAAGAACTCTTTAAAACAGGCTGCAGTCTGGCACTTTTAGAAGACAGAAACCACACTCACAGTCCAAAGCAGTAGAAGAAAAATGAATTCAAAAGTAGATGTGTCAGCAGCAAAGTAGAATTTTCTCACTGCGTTGGGCATTGGTGGGGACAACCAAAACAGGTCTGCAGAGCAAAGGCAGGTCTGGAGGGTGGGTCTTGAGATTGGGGATGAGGGTGGTGAGCCCCTGGGCGTGGCCTCTTAACCCTCTCCTTAGCCCTAGGGCAGTTTCCCTCAGACAGCTCTGTTACAGGAGGATAGAGATTTGATCCTGTTGGCCAGAGGATGTTTGACACCCAGCCGTGACTCAGCCTGGACACCGGACATGACTGCCCTCCAGGAATAACCCCTCCCTGAGACATAGTGTCCCCAAGACCACAGTGTGCCTTGGACATCAGCAGGGCCTGGGTCTGGTCTGTTCTGGCAATGATGCAGCCCTCCTGCCCCAGTGTCAGGGGACCTGGGAAGCTGGGTGGCTTGTTGGAGGAGGCTGTGTTCTAATCAGAAGGTCTGGGTTCAAGTCCTAGTTCCACCCCCTCCTACCTGGGTGAGCTTGAACAAGTCCTGTAACTTCCCCAGGCTCCATTCCCCCATCCAAGAGTTGGGGTAATGGGAACTGGCCACGTGCCTCTAAGGGTTGGTGCCAGGCTGTCATTCAGAACACAGCCACTGTGAAAGTGCTTTGGCAACTGTGAGCAGTCATGGTGACTGAGGACAGAGACCCAGAGTGACCCCTGCCCCACCCCTGTGCATTTCCACGGACTGGAGAGATGTTCCCGTCTGGTTTCTGAGCAGTGGGACCTCTCATTGAACAGGGCTTTCTCTCCCTCCACCCCTTGCAGCCTGGGCTGTGTATGCCTGCGGATGCAGTGTCCCACACAAGGACACTTCCTCTAGGATGCCATCCTGAGCCTCCTGTAGCAGCAGTGTCATTCTGCACTTCCACATTCTGTCTGTCTTCCCCGCCTGCCAACTAGGAGTTCACGTGGGGCTTGTTTAAACAGTACCATTGCTTGTGTCCCACCTGGACCAGTTCAGTCAGCCCCAGTGGTGGCATGTTTTAAAGCTCCCCAGGTGATTATAACTTCCTAGTGTGCAGCCAGGCTGTGGGCCCTGTGCTGGGCTTTTTTTTTTGAGATGGAGTGTTGCCCTGTTGCCAGGCTGGAATGCAGTGGCGTGATCTTGGCTTACTGCAAGCTCTGCCTCCTGGGTTCAAGCGATTCCCCTGCTTCAGCCTCCTGAGTAGCTGGGACTACAGGTGCGTGCCACCATGCCTGGCTAATTTTTTGTATTTTTAGTACAGACGGGGTTTCACCATGTTGGCCAGGATGGTCTCGATCTCTTGACCTCGTGATCTGCCCGCCTTGACCTCCCAAAGTGCCGGGATTACAGGCATGAGCCTCCACACCTGGCCCATGCTGGGTTTTTGTGCATCCCTCGACAGCTTCCAATGTCAGCCTGCTGGCTTTGGCTGAGCAGAGCTTGAAGGCCATTCTGTCTCAGTGCCCTCACTCCCTGCTCCCCGCACCCGGAGCCTCAGGGATGGGCTCAGGCTGATGGTCAGCTGGGCGCTTGGAAAGTGTTTGGCTGGGGCCTTGGGGATCTCTTTAGTCCTGGCTTCCCTTGGGCTCCTCAGAGCTAGTGGGGAAGGAGGCAGTCTAGGCTGTTTTGAAGTTTCCTAAACATTTATGGCTGGGCTAACATGAACTCATCATGGTAACACTGGGTATTTCAGCTGATCAGAAGCTCAGCATGGCCATTATGCCTAGTTTTGATGAATAAACATGGGAAAGCCATAACTGTTACTAAGTGGGTCTTGATAGGCCAGAGATTTCCAAATGACAGATATGATGGGCTGGAGAGGTCATGGTGGGAGTTCCAGCCATGCCTCTGTCCAGCCCCTGTCTTTGCTACGTATGTGAAACATTTAACATTTAACCAGCACTCCATTGTCCACCAGAACCCTCTGTGTAACCAGTTGGACTGACTGGATGGTGCCCTGGGCATTGCCTGCAAGTGGCCTGTCATTTCAGGCCTGTCTCTATCAAGAGTGAAGAGAGAATGCTAGGATGCAGTGGGGACAGCAGGCGGCATCAAGCAGGGGTCCCTGAAAGATCTACCTCCTCTTTACACCTGCCCCTCTTCCCCACCGTTATCATCTGGCAAATGTCTGTTACCTATCTTTGGTTTCTCCCTCCCCATCCTTCCTGCACACCCCAGCCAAATTGATTTTTAAAGCATCATTTTGCACAAGTCACCACTCTCCTTAAAACCAACTTTCAGGAGCTTTCCTGCACGTAAACCCTCGTTTCAGCCAACCTGGTTTACCCACTCTGAGCAAGCCGCATGGAGATCAGGCCGCCCCTGCCCACTCCAGCATCACTCCCAGCTCATAATTCTGTGCTGTTCTTGCATTTTGAAATGTGCACTTTCTCCTCCTCTCCCTCCCTCTCTCTTTCTAATTTTTGTGTAACGTGGAGATGAAGATCCCCCCTCTCTCCCAAGGGTTAACAGATAAACATGGTAAGACCAGGTTCTTTTTTGGAAGTATGACCAGAGCCTCATTCCCTCTGTTCAAATTCTTTCCTTGTTTTATTAGTTTTTTTTTTTTTTTTTTTTTTTTTGAGACAGAGTCTCACTGTCACCCAGGCTGGAGTGCAGTGGTGCGATCTTGGCTTGCTGCAACCTCTGCCTCCCGGGTTCAAGTGATTCTCCTGCCTCAGCCTCCTGAGTAGCTGGGATTACAGGCATGTGCCACCACGCCTGGCTAACTTTTGTATTTTTAGTAGAGATGGGGTTTCACCATGTTGGCCAGGCTGGTCTCGAACTCCTGACCTCCTGATCTGCCTGCCTTGGCCTCCTGAAGTGTTGGGATTACAGGCGTGAGCCATGTGCCCAGCCAGCTTATTAGATTTTTTTTTTTAAACTCTCTCATTCTATTTAGATTCTCAAACAGTGTAAAGTTATAAAAGATCATCCCTGGCAATATTTTAATCAATTATCTTTTAATTTAGTTGTTCTTTGTTTTTGTTGTCCTACCTTTTTTTTTCTTTTTTCTTTTTTCTTTTTTTGAGATGGAGTCTTGCTTTGTCACCCAGGCTGTAGTGCAGTGGGGCGATCTCGGCTTACTGCAAGCTCTACCTCCCAGGTTCAGACCATTCTCCTGCCTCAGCCTCCCAAGTAGCTGGGACTACAGGCACCCGCCACCACGCCCGGCTAATTTTTTGTATTTTTAATAGAGACGGGGTTTCACCGTGTTAGCCAAGATGGTATCTATCTCCTGAGCTCGTGATCCGCCCGCCTCGGCCTCCCAAAGTGCTGGGATTACAGGTGTGAGCCACCGCGCTCGGCATTTTTTTATTTCTTCTTCTCCTTAGAGTGACAGCTTTGTCTGCACTCCGTAAGTTTTGACGTGGTGTTTTTTGTTATAGTATTAAGAATTTCCTTTTGCCCAAATGTTATTATTTAAAAATATTTCTAAGTGGGCCGGGCATGGTGACTCACACCTGTAATCCCAGCACTTTGGAAGGCCGAGGTGGGTGGATCACGAGGTCAGGAGTTTAAGACCAGCCTGGCCAACATGGTGAAAACCCGTCTCTACTAAAAATACAAAAATTAACTGGGCATGGTGGCGGGTGCCTGTAATCCCAGCTACACGGGAGGCTGAGGCAGGAGAATCGCTTGAACCCGGGAGGCGGAGGTTGCAGTGAGCCAAGATTGTGCCACTACCCTTCAGCCTGGGTGACAGGGCAAGACTCCATCTCGGGGAAAACAACAACAACAAAAACAAAAAATAGCCGGGAGCGGTGGCTCAAGCCTGTAATCCCAGCACTTTGGGAGGCCAAGACGGGCAGATCATGAGGTCAGGAGATCGAAACCATCCTGGCTAACACGATGAAACCCTGTCTCTATTAAAAATACAAAAAATTAGCCGTGCGTGGTGGCTACAGGCAGCTGTGCGCCTGTAGTCCCAGCTACTTGGGAGGCTGAGGCAGGAGAATGGTGTGAACCCGGGAGGCAGAGCTTGCAGTGAGCCGAGGTGGTGCCACTGCACTCCAGCCTGGGCAAAAGAGCTAGACTCTGTCTCAAAAAAAATATATATAAAAAAAATTTCTAAGTGATGAATGCTTAGGGTATTGCTGCTTATTTCTTACTGTACTGTGGTGTCAACATTTCTAAGTGTCCATAGGACTTCTTTGGGCCTGAATATATTATCAGTTTTTATAAAAGCATTTGTGTAATCTCAAAATGTGTTTTTATTCTACCAGTTCTATTTGTTAACTCAATTTTTTCATTATTTTATTCAAATCCATATTTTCTCTGACTTTCATTTACTTTAGAGTTCTTAATCTGGGGGTCCATGGCCTGCCTAGGAGTCTTTAGCATGTAGGGGTTTAGGAGTTGCAGACCCCTAGGGATCGAACAAAGCTGGGTATGTGCTTGAAGGAATTTTGCTGGGACAAGGATCTGTAGTATTTACTATATTTTTAAATGCCTCTGTGACACCAAAGCAGTTCAGAACACTCATTTACCTGATCTAATCATAGTTTGATGTTTGTGTGTTATATCTCTATGTATTCCTGTTTCACTTTTAATTTCTGTATGTGTATTGTCGCTATGTTGTGCAGTTTTTCTCAAGTCATTTTTGAGAAATAGGCAGGGTATGAATTATCAATAAATAAGTATCATGTTTGGGGCATATATATTTAATAGTGATATATTGAAAAACTC